CCCGCTCCACATACTGCATTTATCTATAAACTCCTGAGAGCCAGGAGTTTAGCCTGAAATCCTAGCTTCCTGGTTAAGAGCTGAAATGCCTTCGCACGGCGTGCAATGGGTGAACCCCACCGCCTGCTTTCTAACGGGTCCAAGCCGCGGGCAGGGGCCTGTGTTACGGAGCCGCATGACACACCAGGCCTACTGCTGGACCCCAACAAGCCTAGCCTCTGTGAATCCAGCTGTCCTCACAAACTGTCTCTTCGGGACACAAGCCCATCAGAGGCTTCCGTTTTCCTTTCATAAGATCTCATAACCGTCAGCTGATACCTGGGACAGGCACAGCACACATAGGTCATTCTAGAAATATTGGTGGTCTGAACAAACTCTAAGCTGGAGAGGACATGAGAATGATAGATCCGATTCCTTCTCTCAACAGAAGAAATCAAGGCACAGAGAAGGGAAGAGACTCGCCCTAGGTCCCACAGCAAGCAGCAGTACTGGAGCCAACACGGAGGCCCCCCGGTTTCACGGTCAGGGCTCGCTACGCTACACCCTGAACGCAGACCCAGGGCAGCGGCCTCGGCCGCCTGAGGCCACTGCCGAAGACTTCGCCGCCAGTCGTAACATCACGTTACTTCTGTCCCTCGCCTCACAGACTCCTTCGCTCTTTCCACTACAGCGAGAGGACTTCTCCAGGGCCGCATCACCCTGCGGAGGGAGGAAGACACGGTCTCTCACGAAAGGGTCTCCAGACAGTTCCGCTGCTCCGGGAGCAGCCCCCGGCCCCGCCCCCGCGTGCGCCTGGCCCCACCCCCAAGCGCTCCATGACCAGCCTCCACGTGCATCCGCCCCAGACAGGCCAGGCCTGGGAGGAGCCGAAGCCCCACTCCCCGCCTTCTTCATGAGATCGTCCCTATTGACGTCGACAGACAGAAGCCGCGTCCAGTGAGAAGGAAAGAACGGCCGCTATAGCCCTATCGGCTGCTACAACACCAAAACGCATCCACCTAACTGGCTGACGCTACACCTTGGTCTTTCCGGGTCCTTGCACGCTTCGCTCCAACTCCTGCAGAGCTGAGCCGGAGGGGAATCCGGAAGGGACACGCTGAACAGGTAAGACTGTGCTGCCTGGGGTGCCTACTGGCGATGTATGGATTTTTTTGTTTTTCTCTTTTAGGAACAGAAATGAATAAAAGTCGCTGGCAGAGTAGAAGACGACATGGGAGAAGAAGCCACCAGCAGAACCCTTGGTTCAGACTCCGTGATTCTGAAGACAGGCAAGTGTGCCGCTCTGGGGAGCCACTTTTGCGGCTGCAAGTTAACACAGCTGTGTGTCAACAGGTCTGACTCCCGGGCAGCACAGCCCGCTCACGATTCCGGCCACGGTGATGACGAGTCTCCGTCAACCTCGTCTGGCACAGCTGGGACCTCCTCTGTGCCAGGTAAGGCCACTTGCGGGGTGGGAATCCTGGCCGAAATTGGTGCATTTAATTTTTTTGTCTAAAGAGCTACCTGGGTTTTACTTTGACCCTGAAAAGAAACGCTACTTCCGCTTGCTCCCTGGACATAACAACTGCAACCCCCTGACGAAAGAGAGCATCCGGCAGAAGGAGATGGAGAGCAAGAGACTGCGGCTGCTCCAGGAAGAAGACAGACGGAAAAAGGTGGGCTCCTCACCCCTTCGCCCCCTGTCCTCTTGAATTGTTCTCTTTTTTGTAATAAATATAGATTGCCAGGATGGGATTTAATGCATCTTCCATGCTACGAAAAAGCCAGCTGGGTTTTCTCAACGTCACCAATTACTGCCAGTAAGACAATGCCTCTTTGTTATGTTTTCTTCAGCATCCATGCCCCCACCCTCTGTTTCTGCAGTTTAGCCCACGAGCTGCGTCTCAGCTGCATGGAGAGGAAAAAGGTCCAGATTCGAAGCATGGATCCCTCCGCCTTGGCAAGCGACCGATTTAACCTCATACTGGTGAGTGGGAGGGGGACACCTGCCTAGGGTGTGACGTCACCCACTGCCCCCTTCCCTTCTCCAGGCAGATACCAACAGTGACCGGCTCTTCACAGTGAACGATGTTAAAGTTGGAGGCTCCAAGTATGGTATCATCAACCTGCAAAGTCTGAAGACCCCTACGCTCAAGGTGTTCATGCACGAAAACCTCTACTTCACCAACCGGAAGGTACGTTGCCCATCCCTGTAGCCTCTCTGCACACTTTCCATCTCGCTGTGTGCTTCCTCACCAGGTGAATTCGGTGTGCTGGGCCTCGCTGAATCACTTGGATTCCCACATTCTGTATCCTTTGGCAGAGGAAGAGGTTTGGTGGGTGTGCCTAACTGTCCTTAACAGCTTTTTCCAGGCTATGCCTCATGGGACTCGCAGAGACTCCAGGCTGTGCCACCCTGCTCCCAGCATCACTGTTCGTCAATAGTCACCCAGGTACAGGGTTCTCCTCCTTTAAAGAAATCTGTCCACACTTTACATTCTCCTATCCCCTTAGCAGGAATAGACCGGCCTGGCATGCTCTGCAGTTTCCGGATCCCTGGTGCCTGGTCCTGTGCCTGGTCCCTGAATATCCAAGCAAATAACTGCTTCAGTACAGGTGAGCCTGGCTCCCCAGGTGCCCAGAGAAGATAATCTTACCAGCCCATCTCTGTCTCCGCCAGGCTTGTCTCGGCGGGTCCTGTTGACCAACGTGGTGACGGGACACCGGCAGTCCTTTGGGACCAACAGTGATGTCTTGGCCCAGCAGTTTGCTCTCATGGTTGGTTGGATTGGGACAGGCAGAATATAAAAAGCCAGGCACTGAGCAGTCCCTCTTTCCACAGGCTCCTCTGCTGTTTAATGGCTGCCGCTCTGGGGAAATCTTTGCCATTGATCTGCGTTGTGGAAATCAAGGCAAGGGATGGAAGGCCACCCGCCTGTTTCATGATTCAGCAGTGACCTCTGTGCGGATCCTCCAAGATGAGCAATACCTGATGGCTTCAGACATGGCTGGAAAGGTAGGGGATCATGGACTTTCTCAGGCCACAGGCTCCCTGATGGCCCCTGGTGCTTTTTCCACAGATCAAGCTGTGGGACCTGAGGACCACGAAGTGCGTAAGGCAGTACGAAGGCCACGTGAATGAGTACGCCTACCTGCCCCTGCATGTGCACGAGGAAGAAGGAATCCTGGTGGCAGGTACTTGAGGAAGGAAGGGGAAGTTCCACCCCACAGTCTTCTGTATTCTCTTTCCCACATTCAGGATCATGGTGGCACAGGAAGGGATGGCTGGATAGTAGAATGCATCCTCCACATCTTCAGGAAAGGACAGAGATACCTCAACAGGAGAAGTTGGGCAGAGACAGGCAAGTGCTGCCTCCATTTCCAGCCTCATGATGGTTCCTGGGCCATAGCAAAGCCTGGTTGAGGGGAAGAGGCCCAGGGACTGCATCTTTCCAGCTTTTCTTCACATACACAAGCAGATGGTGGCACAGTACTCCCTGATACTAGCTAATAAGCACCTACTGTATGTCAGGCCCCCCCCACCTTTTTTTTTTTTTGAGACATGGTCTCACTCTGTCGCCCAAGCTGGAGTGCATGAGTTGCAGTAGCACAATTACTACTCACTGCAGTCTTGACCTCCTTGGGCTTGAGCAATCCTCCCACCTCAGTCTTCTGAGCAGTTGGGCCCACAGGTGTGCACCACCACACTCAGTTAATTTTTTATTTTTTGTAGAGATGGCGTCTCCCTATGTTTCCCAGGCTGGTCTTGAACTCCTAGGCTCAAGTGATCCTCTGGCCTCAGCCTCCCAAAGTGCTGGCATTACAGACACGAGCCATTTGTAAGACACTTCTCACCCTCACACTAACCCCACGGCACAGTTTGGGAAACAAGTTTGTTGAGTTAAAGTGGTTTGGCAAGAAGGGCTGAGCTGGGATTAAGATTCCGCTCTTCCCAACTCTGAAGCCCCTGTTCCCCTCACTGCTGTGTCCTGCTCATTTTCCAGGCCCAGGTTAACAACAATGGGAAAGAGTTGAGAGATACTTTTCTAACAGGGTAAACCCTCCTCCCAGCCCAACTCCACCATCCTGGGCCACTCCTCTACTCACATGATCCTTTGTACCATTTGGTCCAATTGATCTTGATCTCATCCATTTTTTCCACATGGGTCAGAGACAAGGGTGAGATTTTTCTCATTTCTCGTGGGAGAAAGGCAAGCTCTGCCAAGCCCAGAATTTCTGGCCCCTCCTGTCCCAGCACAAACCATTCACAGTCTTCCCGCAATTATTCCTGGTGCAGGGTTTTATTTCTAGGAAGCCTTCTGTCCCTCAACCTCACCAGCCCTTGGCTTTTCAGCCCAGAGGCTCAGGACATTTGAGGATTGCGTGTTTGGCTGTGGGCATGGGGAATGCAGTGACTACACCTGGTTGGCATCCCATACCACACCCAGGGGAATGGGGAAGCCAAGAGGTGGACTGGAAGCAGGCTCAGGCCTCTCTCTCCTTGCCCCCAAGGGCATCCTCTCCAGCAGATGGCCACTACAATGCTGATGTCAAACTGGTCAGTGGGTTCAGTGGAAGGTTTGGCTACCGCGGGAACACCCCAGCTCTCCGTCGGAGCACGTCTGTCTTTGGAGAGGTCACCCACTTCCCTCTGTTCTAACAGCATCTCTTCCCTTCATAGCCCTCAACCTGAATTTCTAAGACAGATGTTTAGGTGAACTCTCAATGTTATTTTACATTAAAAAAATTTGTGTCTCCAAGTGTGCCGTTTCTTCCCTGAGACTGGAGGAAG